GTAGCTGTAATGTTTAGAATATACATACATTTTACTTGAAAGCTGCCTCATAGTCTATTTTGGTTTTGGATTTTCTTTTTTTTTTCGTTTTTCTTGAGACAGAGTTTCGCTCTTGTCTCCCAGGCTGGAGTGCAATGGTGCAATCTCAACTCACTGCAACCTCCACCTCCCAGGTTCAAGCAATTCTCCTGCCTCAGGCTCCCAAGTAACTGGGATTACAGGCGCCCGCCACCACGCCCAGCTAATTTTTGTATTTTTAGTACAGACAGGGTTTCACCATGTTGGTCAGGCTGGGTCTTGAAGTCCTGACCTCAGATGGTCCATCTGCCTTGGCCTCCCAAAGTGCTGAGATAACAGGTGTGAGCCACCGCTCCCGGCCTCATAGTCTATTTTAGAAGTTGACAGGCTATAAATAACAAGCAGACAAATTAATGAAGAACATCTGTCTTTCTGCCTATCCCGAAACACGTTGATCAGTGGGGGGTCGAGGGAAGGGTAGGAGTATGGAGAAGAGACCCGCGGAGAAGAGGGGAGAATCTACAACGGATAATGTTGTAGATATTTACAACATTTACTCAATGGTAGGTATTTTTATCCTCGTTTTACTAGTTGGAGAATTATATCATGCAGGTTTATACAATTAACAAGTGGGGGAGCCAGGAGAGAACCCATTCACTCTTTAGTTCATTCATTCATTCAGTCAGTCAACACATCTTTGGGTGTCTTCTAAATGCCAGGCACTATTCTAACCCCTAAGGATACTTCAGTAAACAAAACAGTCCCAAATTCTTCCCCTATGGAGCTTTCTCGGCGAAGGCGGGATTGGTTAGGAGCTGACAATCGGCAGCAGACGATTGTAAATGACCGGACCTTTTTTCTATTCTCCTGCCCAGCCCCCGGCCCGGCCTCCGCCTCCGGCCCTGCTCCAGCCCCGCCAGCGGCCCAGGACCCGCCCCTGGCTCCGGCCCCGCCCCTGGCTCCGCCCCCGCCCCCGCGCCGGCGGCGGCGCGGCGCCCGCGCTTCCGTATCGCTCCTCGTAGGCCGGGGCTCGGCGCGCGCACCCGCACTAAAGACGCTTCTTCCCGGCGGGTAGGAATCCCGCCGGCGAGCCGAACAGTTCCCCGAGCGCAGCCCGCGGACCACCACCCGGCCGCACGGGCCGCTTTTGTCCCCCGCCCGCCGCTTCTGTCCGAGAGGCCGCCCGCGAGGCGCATCCTGACCGCGAGCGTCGGGTCCCAGAGCCGGGCGCGGCTGGGGCCCGAGGCTAGCATCTCTCGGGAGCCGCAAGGCGAGAGCTGCAAAGGTAACGCAGCGTGGCGGGGTCGCGGGAGCGGATCAGAATTTTGATCACCTAATGTTGATTTCAGATGTAAAAGTCAAGAGAAGACTCTAAAAATAGCAAAGATGCTTTTGAGCCAGAATGCCTTCATCTTCAGATCACTTAATTTGGTTCTCATGGGTAAGTGCTGCTTTTTATCTTAGCTCTTATAGATTGCCTCTCTAATGTGTTTTCTTCCTTCTAGTGTATATCAGCCTCGTGTTTGGTATTTCATATGATTCGCCTGGTAAGAGATGTTTTTTGGCTTCACTAAATTTTAATTTCAATGCCCTTTTTCTTCTTCTCTTTAGATTACACAGATGAATCTTGCACTTTCAAGATATCATTGCGAAATTTCCGGTCCATCTTATCATGGGAATTAAAAAACCACTCCATTGTACCAACTCACTATACATTGCTGTATACAATCATGAGGTTGGTTTGATATTTCATTTTCTCTTGGTAAAAATTTCCTTTTTCCATTTTTTTCTTTCCAAAGTAAACCAGAAGATTTGAAGGTGGTTAAGAACTGTGCAAATACCACAAGATCATTTTGTGACCTCACAGATGAGTGGAGAAGCACACACGAGGCCTATGTCACCGTCCTAGAAGGATTCAGCGGGAACACAACGTTGTTCAGTTGCTCACACAATTTCTGGCTGGCCATAGACAGTGAGTTTTATCTCTGTTTCTCCACTTCGTCCCATATTCCTGTCTGTTTTTGTTTTTTGCACAGTGTCTTTTGAACCACCAGAGTTTGAGATTGTTGGTTTTACCAACCACATTAATGTGATGGTGAAATTTCCATCTATTGTTGAGGAAGAATTACAGTTTGATTTATCTCTCGTCATTGAAGAACAGTCAGAGGGAATTGTTAAGAAGGTAAGTGGCTTCTCCTGTTAGGATCAAAACAGCAGTCTTACTGATTTTTTGCTTATGTTTACAGCATAAACCCGAAATAAAAGGAAACATGAGTGGAAATTTCACCTATATCATTGACAAGTTAATTCCAAACACGAACTACTGTGTATCTGTTTATTTAGAGCACAGTGATGAGCAAGCAGTAATAAAGTCTCCCTTAAAATGCACCCTCCTTCCACCTGGCCAGGAATCAGGTATGTTCATTTTTTTAAATTCATGTTTTGAGAAGTTGTAAATGTTTTTGTCTTATTTTCATAGCATTGGGAATGGTACCACCTCCCGAAAATGTCAGAATGAATTCTGTTAATTTCAAGAACATTCTACAGTGGGAGTCACCTGCTTTTGCCAAAGGGAACCTGACTTTCACAGCTCAGTACCTAAGGTGGGTCTGGCCTCACTATTGGCAGGAACGCACTCCTGATTGACCTATCTTTTTGATTGTGTAGTTATAGGATATTCCAAGATAAATGCATGAATACTACCTTGACGGAATGTGATTTCTCAAGTCTTTCCAAGTATGGTGACCACACCTTGAGAGTCAGGGCTGAATTTGCAGATGAGCATTCAGACTGGGTAAACATCACCTTCTGTCCTGTGGATGACAGTAAGCCATTTTGTTTTCCCTTTTTTTGTAATTTGATTGTCATTTTGCTTGTTCTTCTGCTTAGCCATTATTGGACCCCCTGGAATGCAAGTAGAAGTACTTGCTGATTCTTTACATATGCGTTTCTTAGCCCCTAAAATTGAGAATGAATACGAAACTTGGACTATGAAGAATGTGTATAACTCATGGACTTATAATGTGCAATACTGGAAAAACGGTACTGATGAAAAGGTAAGGTTGGCTAATTGCATTTCAGAGGTAGTAGTCATGTTCTTATTTTTGTCTCCATTACTAGTTTCAAATTACTCCCCAGTATGACTTTGAGGTCCTCAGAAACCTGGAGCCATGGACAACTTATTGTGTTCAAGTTCGAGGGTTTCTTCCTGATCGGAACAAAGCTGGGGAATGGAGTGAGCCTGTCTGTGAGCAAACAACCCATGACGGTAAGCCCTGAGATGCACCTCCGCTAAGCATCCAAGAATGTAACATGCCCATTACCCCTGGCAGAAACGGTCCCCTCCTGGATGGTGGCCGTCATCCTCATGGCCTCGGTCTTCATGGTCTGCCTGGCACTCCTCGGCTGCTTCGCCTTGCTGTGGTGCGTTTACAAGAAGACAAAGTACGCCTTCTCCCCTAGGAATTCTCTTCCACAGCACCTGAAAGAGGTAGGTAGGATGGAGTGAGATGTGGATTTGAATTGATCATTAACTGTCCTCTTTCCCTCCACAGTTTTTGGGCCATCCTCATCATAACACACTTCTGTTTTTCTCCTTTCCATTGTCGGATGAGAATGATGTTTTTGACAAGCTAAGTGTCATTGCAGAAGACTCTGAGAGCGGCAAGCAGAATCCTGGTGACAGCTGCAGCCTCGGGACCCCGCCTGGGCAGGGGCCCCAAAGCTAGGCTCTGAGAAGGAAACACACTCGGCTGGGCACAGTGACGTACTCCATCTCACATCTGCCTCAGTGAGGGATCAGGGCAGCAAACAAGGGCCAAGACCATCTGAGCCAGCCCCACATCTAGAACTCCCAGACCCTGGACTTAGCCACCAGAGAGCTACATTTTAAAGGCTGTCTTGGCAAAAATACTCCATTTGGGAACTCACTGCCTTATAAAGGCTTTCATGATGTTTTCAGAAGTTGGCCACTGAGAGTGTAATTTTCAGCCTTTTATATCACTAAAATAAGATCATGTTTTAATTGTGAGAAACAGGGCCGAGCACAGTGGCTCACGCCTGTAATACCAGCACCTTAGAGGTCGAGGCAGGCGGATCACTTGAGGTCAGGAGTTCAAGACCAGCCTGGCCAATATGGTGAAACCCAGTCTCTACTAAAAATACAAAAATTAGCTAGGCATGATGGCGCATGCCTATAATCCCAGCTACTCGAGTGCCTGAGGCAGGAGAATTGCATGAACCCGGGAGGAGGAGGAGGAGGTTGCAGTGAGCCGAGATAGCGGCACTGCACTCCAGCCTGGGTGACAAAGTGAGACTCCATCTCAAAAAAAAAAAAAAAAAAAATTGTGAGAAACAGAAATACTTAAAATGAGGAATAAGAATGGAGATGTTACATCTGGTAGATGTAACATTCTACCAGATTATGGATGGACTGATCTGAAAATCGACCTCAACTCAAGGGTGGTCAGCTCAATGCTACACAGAGCACGGACTTTTGGATTCTTTGCAGTACTTTGAATTTATTTTTCTACCTATATATGTTTTATATGCTGCTGGTGCTCCATTAAAGTTTTACTCTGTGTTGCACTATATGTGTTCATGATACTACCTGTGTGTCATTGTT